AAGAAAAAAACAACCCCATCAAAAAGTGGGCAAAGGATATGACCAGACACTTCTCAAAAAAAGACATTTATGCAGCAACAAACATGAAAAAAAGCTCATTATCACTGATCATTAGAGAAAGGCAAATCAAAACCACAATGAGATACCATCTCACGCCAGTCAGAATGGTGATTATTAAAAAATCAGGAAACAATAGATGCTGGCGAGGCTGAGGAAAAATAGGAATGCTTTTACACTGTTGGTGGGAGTGTAAATTAGTTCAACTATTGTGGCAGACAGTGTGGCGATTCCTCAAAAATCTAGAACCAGAAATACCATTTGACGCATGCACACGTATGTTTATTGCAGCACTATTTACAATAGCAAAGACTTGGAACCAACCCAAATGCCCATCAATGATAGACTAGATAAAGAAAACGTGGCACATATATGCCATGGAATACTATGCAGCCATAAAAAAATGAGATCATGTCCTTTGCAGGGACATGGATGAAGCTGGAAGCCATCATCCTTAGCAAACTAACACAGGAACAGAAAACAAAACACTGCATGTTCTCACTCATAAGTGGGAGTTGAACAATGAGAACACATGGACACAGGGAGGGGAACAACACACACGGGGGCCTGTCAAGGGGTGGGGGCCAAGGGGAGGGAGAGCATTAGGAGAAATACCTAATGCATGTGGGGCTTAAAACCTAGATGACGGGTTGATAGGTGCAGTAAACCACCATGGCACATGTATACCTATGTAACAAAGCTGCACATTCTGCACATGTATCCCAGAACTTAAAGTAAAATTAAAAAAAAAAAAAAAAAAGAAAGAAAAAGAAAAAGAAAATGCCGTCCGCGCATATCTCTCAGGAGCATAGGAAGGGCTGTGAACCAAAAAGCCAGGGCGTGGTCGCCCCGCCCACCGGCCGCTACATCACCACCCCTCTCGCCGCTTTCAAGCGCGGAGATTGGCTGTAAGCAAGAAAGAGCCCCGCCCCTAGTCTTATGACTCGCACTGAAGCGCCGATTCCTGGCTTTTGCAAGGCTGTGGTCGGTGGTCATCAGTGCTCTTGACCCAGGTCCAGCGAGCCTTTTCCCTGGTGTTGCAGCTGTTGTTGTACCGCCGCCGTCGCCGCCGTCGCCGCCTGCTCTGCGGGGTCATGGTGTGCTTCCGCCTCTTCCCGGTTCCGGGCTCAGGGCTCGTTCTGGTCTGCCTAGTCCTGGGTGAGTTGTCGGGCCCTCCCGATTAGTCTGTCTTTTAAAATATTATTTTTTTAAATGAATCCAGGAGCTGTGCGGTCTTATGCATTGGAACTTAATTTGACAGATTCAGAAAATGCCACTTGCCTTTATGCAAAATGGCAGATGAATTTCACAGTACGCTATGAAACTACAAATAAAACTTATGTAAGTATATATTTTAATTTTTCTTTGAGTTTGTTTCTCACCCCCAAATTTCTATTTCTTTTAGAAAACTGTAACCATTTCAGACCATGGCACTGTGACATATAATGGAAGCATTTGTGGGGATGATCAGAATGGTCCCAAAATAGCAGTGCAGTTCGGACCTGGCTTTTCCTGGATTGCGAATTTTACCAAGGCAGCATCTACTTATTCAATTGACAGCGTCTCATTTTCCTACAACACTGGTGATAACACAACATTTCCTGATGCTGAAGATAAAGGTAACCTTAAGAATGGATTTGTGTTATGTTCTTGGAAATAGCCATTGTTAATCTTGTTTTATAGGAATTCTTACTGTTGATGAACTTTTGGCCATCAGAATTCCATTGAATGACCTTTTTAGATGCAATAGTTTATCAACTTTGGAAAAGAATGATGTTGTCCAACACTACTGGGATGTTCTTGTACAAGCTTTTGTCCAAAATGGCACAGTGAGCACAAATGGTGAGTAAAGTATATATTTCTCTACTTGGATCTGGTTTCTTTTGTCCCTTTTCGCTTGTTTTAGAGTTCCTGTGTGATAAAGACAAAACTTCAACAGTGGCACCCACCATACACACCACTGTGCCATCTCCTACTACAACACCTACTCCAAAGGAAAAACCAGAAGCTGGAACCTATTCAGTTAATAATGGCAATGATACTTGTCTGCTGGCTACCATGGGGCTGCAGCTGAACATCACTCAGGATAAGGTATAGGTGTCTATCTTTATCAATACATCCTTCTGTACCTTTTCCCTTTCTTCTTCTCCTGAAGGTTGCTTCAGTTATTAACATCAACCCCAATACAACTCACTCCACAGGCAGCTGCCGTTCTCACACTGCTCTACTTAGACTCAATAGCAGCACCATTAAGTATCTAGACTTTGTCTTTGCTGTGGTGAGTAACAGATTTTTTAAAGTTAGGTTCATTGTTAATTAACTGGAAGCTCTTTTTCAAACAGAAAAATGAAAACCGATTTTATCTGAAGGAAGTGAACATCAGCATGTATTTGGTTAATGGCTCCGGTAAGCAAAGCACTGGCCTGGGGAAAAAGACTAGAAGTTACTAACCTGTTTCTTTTCTTTGAAGTTTTCAGCATTGCAAATAACAATCTCAGCTACTGGGATGCCCCCCTGGGAAGTTCTTATATGTGCAACAAAGAGCAGACTGTTTCAGTGTCTGGAGCATTTCAGATAAATACCTTTGATCTAAGGGTTCAGCCTTTCAATGTGACACAAGGAAAGTATTCTACAGGTAAGAATCAAGCAAACTTCATTAATAATTTATCTGTTCTCAATTGTCCTTTCTCCACATCTAGCTCAAGACTGCAGTGCAGATGACGACAACTTCCTTGTGCCCATAGCGGTGGGAGCTGCCTTGGCAGGAGTACTTATTCTAGTGTTGCTGGCTTATTTTATTGGTCTCAAGCACCATCATGCTGGATATGAGCAATTTTAGAATCTGCAACCTGATTGATTATATAAAAATACATGCAAATAACAAGATTTTCTTACCTCTCAGTTGTTGAAACACTTTGCTTCTTAAAATTGATATGTTGAAACTTTAATTCTTTTATCAATCCCAGCATTTTGAGATCAGTCTTTATTAATAAAACCTGTTCTCTTTAATCAGCTTAAAATCCAAAGTGTCATATTTACTGGTCCTGGAGACAAACTTGTTCAAAAGAACATCAACGTGCAATGTTTTAAGGTCTATCTTAAGAAGCCCTGGCCAAATTTTGATCCTAACCTTGAAGTATGCCTTGAACTTATTAACATGGCCATTATAAGAATAAAATATGTAGTTGTGTCTTAATGGAATTAATAAATGTCATTTCACTACTGGTGTTCTGTTTCAATGTATAAGGACTATAGTGATTTAAACTCATCAATGTGCCTTTGCATAAAGTTCATTAAATAAATATTGATGTGGTATAAATGCCCATCAGATATGCTTAAACTTGGTTTTCAGTTGAATGAAGTAGAGAATGTCCTCAGGACCATCAGCATTTTAAAGGTTATGTGACTTTTGCTGATTTCTCTGAGTTCAAGTTAAGCATGAAGTTAGTACCTCAAGCCTGTGATTTTTCCCTAGGGATGATACAGACCCAAGAGGCTACAACAGAACTTAAACTGGCTTCGTAATTAGAGTTTTTAAGATAATTGTTTGTTTTTCAGCAATATAGACTGAAAAGATCCAAGCATATTTAGCCACTTGCTTTTTTGTTTCTTGTTTTGTTCTTCTTTGGATGCCTGATTAGTATTGAAAGATAGAAATATTCTATGAACTAATTAGGACAGATTGTGTTGTGTTTCTCTACCTCATCTTGTTGATCTCTGGAGCATTAAAATCTATTTAGTGTTGTCATCAGTGTGGTACTTATGAAATGTAAGCTAACAGCAATCTCAGAAGGGAGGCAGTGAAGCATAGCAACTAGGCTCTTGTTTCTTCAAGATGGCCCCTGTGGGGCAGTGCATAGATGGGGGTGTAAAGAGAAGCTGTTGGCATTAAAATGAGCTAGATAATCAGCCCTTGTTGAAGCATATTCCATGGTATAAGAGTAGCACAGACATGAAACATAGATAAAGAAGGAAGGCTTAATAGACTAGAAGACTTCCACATTGAAGTATTATTAACCCATTGTATGTATATAGGGGCATGATCAGAGTCTCTATAACTTCCTGATTAACAATACAGTGTATCTTGTTACCCAGCTGTCAGTCTTTGAGAGCTTTCAGTAAAATATAGTAAATTCTTTCAGCATAGGCTAATGTGTGGTTACTGAGATGAGTGTTGTGTACTCAGAACCGTAGCAACATTTTTATGAATGGTAAAAGTACAAGAGGAGGAAAAGTTAAAATTAGAAGAAAAGTACAAGTTATTGCTTAATCATAAATCACACCAGATAACACATTTTGTTAATTTCATTAGCTATTACTGGAAAGGACCTTAACGATTATTTACAGAAAGGGGAGTGAAATTCATTGAGGTTCCATATCAAGTGGGCAACAAAACTATTACTAGCATTTTGATAAAAATTGCCCCTAATGAAATCTAGTCACTCAACAGTAAAACAACAGCTGGTTTACACTTGAAATTATGAGATCAGAATTGGGCACTTTGGGCTTCCGTACTATGTTTTGCTTAAGTTTTTTTTTTAATACTAATATGGGCTTTTTCAGTAGTAATATACCAAAACACTTCTATTTTAATCTCTGTTTGCTACTTCAAAACCTAATCCTCCTCAGATGGGATCATGAGCATAAGAGGAAAAGAGAAGAGAATGAATACTTGTTGACCTCTTGATGTGTATCAGATGCTTTAGAAATGTAATTGTATTTAATCCTCAAATACCTTATAGGTATTATTATCCCCTTCTTACAGATGAGGAAAGTGAGGCCCAGTTTAAATAACTTGCCCAAGGTCCTTTGGCTAGTACTGGAAGGAGTCAAGATTTAAACACAGTTCTGTCTGAATCCAGAACTCAAAATCTACATTGCACATGTTGCTTTCCTGGTGGTTCGGTGGAATGGACTGCAACGCATTAGATACTGCTGTTATTCTTCCAGGCCACCGCTCAGCTAAAAATAATTGTGTGTGTGTGTATATATATATATATGTACACACACACACATATATATACACACACACATATATATACACATATACATATATATACACATATATATACACACACATATATATGTATATATATACTACATTCTTGATCCTAAGTCTTTTTTAACTTAAATTTTATTACTTATACAGAATTCTTATTTATACTTTAATTATAGGTGTGACGAAGAGAAAGAGAGTAGGGAAATACACAGGCAGTGGTTTTAAGTGTAGATGATGGCTCCTTAACCCAGTGTCATTAGATAATCAAACCTAAAGTCTTCCCATATTAGGCAAGCGCAATTCTCTATTTTGGACCCTTCCCATTCTTCCCTTACCTTCTGCTTTTCGTACTGAGGAATTTCGTGTGATTTTAGATAAAGTGATAATGAGATATTGAGCAAATAAGAAAATAGAGGTAATGCTATAAAAAACTAAGCTATGTACACTTTCAAAATGCATGTTTCTTGCATGCTTTTTACTACTTAATTGCATTCTTTGCTAATTTCCTTTCCTTGCTGTCTGTTCTTTTCTAACAGCTGAAGAATGTTCTGCTGACTCTGACCTCAACTTTCTTATTCCTGTTGCAGTGGGTGTGGCCTTGGGCTTCCTTATAATTGTTGTCTTTATCTCTTATATGATTGGAAGAAGGAAAAGTCGTACTGGTTATCAGTCTGTGTAATCAGTTAAATCTAGTGTTTGTTTGTTTTTTTCAATTAGAAGTTACGTTTCCATTGGCTAAAAGCCAGGACATGCTGTGCAATAGATTGTTTAAGATATGCAGACTAACTTCAGTGAGTTCCTAGCTAACTTGGGCATGAGTACACTTATTTAAGACAAAATATATTAGGACCAATTTTTTTCTGTTTTTTTTCTTCCTTTGTTAAAGTATAATTAAAAGAAAAATTGTGGCTTAGAATTTTTTAAGTAAATAATGATTTTAAGCCCCTGGATCCAATTATGAAAGCATTTTTGCTGATGTGTAATTTTATATGTTACAGTTACTTATATTTTACTACTTTGATGTTATTTGCAAAATCAAAGGTGTTAAAGAATTTAACTTGCTTCAGGAAATAAATTCAAGAACATAGTGGATTCATTTTCATTGGTGGCAGACACGAAATTTGGTTCATGATAAGACTTCCTTTCCCCACCTCCTGATCAGCATTATTTAAATCTGTATTTTTCTGTTAGTTAAGAAAGAAATGGCTTCATGATATTGTATTTAATAGCAAAAGTTTGGCTGTCTTCTTCATTACTGTTAATAGCTACTATATTTTAACAAGGAGATTTCTTTTTTTGTTGTTGTTGTTCTAGAGTTTGGAATATACTGATTATCTCAGACTTGACATTTATACTGAAGGATGAAGTAAGACCTCCAGCTTTTTTTAAAAAAGGTGTTGATTTGGAACACCTGTATGGGTTATGGTTTATTAAGGTTATGGTTTAGAAAGTTTTTTTCCCTCAGAGCCTTAACTTGTTAAGAAGGTTCATTTATCCTGCACTGAAAACAAAAACTCTATATACTTTGTTTGTGTGCCTCCTGCACTCTCCCATTCCCTATGTGAATATGCTCTAGTTGATATTTTTAATATATTGATTTCTTTTTTCTCACAGCAACAAGTGCTTACTCTAGAGGTTAGTGGGCCCTGATATGTCATCAGTCAGATGCCTGCCTAGCCAAAGCTGGACTAAGATTATTCTGTACATTTGTTGATCTTGATATAGACTTATATCCCTGTAGGGACTGCTAATGGCTCCGGCTTCTGGAGTAAGGTACTGGAGACCACTCATCCCTGTGTCTGCTTGATTGGTTCAGCTGTTGAATTGCCCTTTTATTTGGAAGCAGTGTTGAAGTTGTCTAGGGTTCAAATGGCTGCTTTGTACACCTGTCATTAGTATAAGGCAGATGTTTATTTTATCAAGCTATTTTATCTCTACATTTAACTAAAAACAAAAGTTCCCAAAGATCTGCCTTCACTTCAGAAATTTTTTTTGGATTAAAAAAATTAAGCCTGAACCTTAAATAAAGTGAGTTGGTTATTCATTCCAAGGATTAAGTCCCAATCTACCTCTCAGCACAATGCAGAAGCTCACCACTGTATTGCTGCCATTAACTCATGCCAGAACCCTTTGCCAATAACTGGAATTACAAATTTTTGTTAAAGAAAATTTATCAAGATCTTTCTTTACTGCCTTCTCTATATGTACATCTCAAAAACATGTACATCTCAAAAACTGGAGTAGAAAGTTAGATTGCTCAACTACAACTCCTCTAGAACTCTATAGCTCTGACATACAGATTCACACTCTCCTCTATTTGCTAAGTATGTAAAGAATGTTTTCTTTTAAAATGTTCTCTTTTGAGAACAACTGCTTATTTGTTATAAAAGCATTTGGTTAAAATGATGTCATCATAAAAAACAGTGGCTTTGTTTCAATACATATTTTTGAGATGATTATCTAGAAGCCAGATTAATAAAATCAGCTTGTGACCTTGCTAAGCATATAAACTGGAAATTCAGATACATTCAAAATTATGGGTTCATTTAAAAGTGTTCTACCTTTTGGGTATGAGACTAATATCACTAATTCCTCAATAGTTATCATGGCTCTATCTTAATTAATTAGAAAATATGTGTGTTTAATTCTTTGAGAATTAAAATAGAGAATATTAACAGAGGGTTAAAAACTGCTTCAACTCCAATAAGATAAAGGAAGCTCAAAATCTATGAGCTGAGTGTTCAATTAGCTTTGCCTACTGAGTTCAATTTTATGTCAATACAACAGTGGATCAGACAGTACGACTTTGAACTGGTGAATGTAAACAATTGTTTTTCACCTAAGCTGCTTTGGAAGAACTGATGCTTGCTGCTAACTAAAGTTTTGGATGTATCGATTTAGAGAACCAATTAATACCTGCAAAATAAAGCATACTGTGGTACTTCTGTTTGATCTAGTATGTGTGATTTTAGATTGATGGATTAAAAATTAATAAAGATCATACATTCCATACCACTATGGATAACCTCATTTTTATTCCATATGCT